TGACATAACACAATTCTTGGTTTTCATGATTGCAAGTCATAGCCAAGTATCGAGTGAGAAATTCAGTTTCATTTTCAGGGCTTAGAGGCCAGGTGATTCTAGAAAAATCGGATTTAGTGATTAACTCATGAGAGTAGGAGTTATTTATGTCCTTTTTCTCTCCCCCATCACTTAGCATTTAGCCTTACTTTAGAAGGGTCCTGTATTTGCTTTAACCTTGTAAAGAACTTTGAGTGCTTATTAAATGGAAAGCCTTGTGTGTGTGTGTGTGTGTGTGTGTGTGTGTGTCTGTGCGTGTGTGTGTGTGTGTGTGTATTTAGAGACAGAGTCACATTCTGTAGCAGCCCAGGCTGAAGTGCAGTGGCATGATTTTGGCTCACTGCAACCTCTGCCTCACAGGTTCAAGGGATTCTCCTGCCTCAGCCTCCCAAGTAGCTAGGATTACAGGCACCTGCCACCATGCCCAGCTACTTTTGTATTTTTAGTAGAGACAGGATTTCATCATGTTGGCCAGGCTGGTCTTGAACTCCTGAATTCGGGTGATCCACCCGCCCCAGCCTCCCAAAGTGCTGGGATTACAGGCATGAGCCATCACGCCTGGCTCAAAGCTTTGTATTTTTAAAGATATTAGACATGTTTCTTGTTTGTTTGTTTTTTTTAAAAAAACTAAACGCTAATGTAGGAGAATAAGAGAAAGTTTTTCCAAAAAAGAGAAAACATTGTGATTATCTTATTGGAATGTTGGATAATAAAGTCTGCTTTATCAATCATCAAGCACACTATAAAATTTCCATTTTAATAGGACTTGTACCTCAATTGAGGTAATAAAGTTTTAAAGTTTTTAAAGTGAAAGCCAGCCCCGCCCCTCTCCTGGAGTGGGCGGGGACAGCGGTTGCATAGGCAGCTTTCCTTGTGACAACACAGGTCCTTGATGACACGCTGCTGTCTGGCCACACCTCCTTTTCCTTTCATCTTTCTCATTGACCAATGGGCTTCAAGCATGAAGGCCACACCCCTATTCTGCATTCTAGTGCAGCCCTGGTTACGCCTCCTCTGGCTCAGTCACACAGCGACGTAGAGGTGACTGGAGGTATATACTTGTCCTCACCTGGATCATGCTGATGTGGCCCCAACCCCACCTCCCTACCCATCCCCACCTCCCTACCCATCCCCACCTCCCTACCCATCCCCACCTCCCTACCCATCCCCACCTCCCTACCCATCCCCACCTCCCTACCCATCCCCACCTCCCTACCCATCCTATGATGTCCAAAGAAACCAGACAGAGCAAATTGGCCGAGGCCAAGGAACAGGTAAACGCACCAACACCCCAACCCAACCCGAGCTCATGAGTATCACTGCTCTTCCTTTCCACAGTTGACAGACCATCATCCCCAGACCAACCCTAGTGTTGGTACAGCAGCAAGCGACACCAAAAAGAAGAAAATAAATAATGGCACTAACCCTGAGACAACCACTTCTGGTGGTTGCCACTCGCCTGAGGATGTGAGTCTTGGCTGGCCGGGCTCCTGGGGACACTAGTAAGAGCTCTGTTTTCCTCTTTCTATAGGAACAGAAGGCAAGCCACCAACATCAGGAAGCCCTAAGGAGGGAGCTAGAGGTGAGTGGAGGGTGTGAAGTTCCCTCCTGCCCCTTTCAGCATTTGCTTGTCTTTTCTCCCAAAGGCCCAGGTTCATACCATACGAATCCTTACATGTCAGAAAACTGAGCTTCAGATGGCACTCTACTACAGCCAGCATGCTGTCAAGCAGTTGGAAGGTGGGAATCTGGCACCCCATCATCCTTCAACCTTTGGGCCACATCTGAATGTCTCTCATTCCAGGAGAGGCCAGGGATCTGATCAGCCGCCTGCATGATTCATGGAAGTTTGCAGGAGAGTTAGAGCAGGCTCTCTCTGCTGTCGCTACACAGAAGAAGAAGGCGGATAGGGTGAGTCCAAACACGGCCCCGTCCCTTGGGAGTCTATCCTGACTTAACCTTTCTCTATTTGCAGTACATTGAGGAGTTAACAAAGGAGAGGGACGCCCTGAGTCTGGAACTGTACAGGAACACGTAGGATGGGGGAAGGTGGAATGGGAGGTCTGTTCATTCCTTTCTCTACTGCCTCTGGCCATAGCATAACTGATGAGGAGCTGAAGGAGAAAAATGCCAAACTACAAGAAAAACTTCAACTTGTAGAATCTGAAAAGTCTGAGATCCAGCTCAACGTAAAGGAGCTAAAAAGGAAACTGGAGAGGGCCAAGCTCCTGCTGCCACAGGTGAGCAGCTGCAGCCCCGGGGGTTGTGGGAGTGAGGTTCAAAAAAACACTTTCACTATTCCAGCAGCAGCTGCAGGCGGAGGCTGACCACCTGGGTAAGGAGCTGCAGAGTGTGTCAGCAAAGCTCCAAGCCCAGGTGGAAGAGAACGAGTTGTGGAACCGCCTGAACCAGCAACAGGAGGAGAAGATGTGGAGGCAGGAGGAGAAGATACAGGAGTGGGAGGAGAAGATACAGGAGCAGGAGGAGAAGATACGGGAGCAGGAGGAGAAGATACGGGAGCAGGAGGAGAAGATGCGGAGGCAGGAGGAGATGATGTGGGAGAAGGAGGAGAAGATGCGGAGGCAGGAGGAGATGATGTGGGAGAAGGAGGAGAAGATGCGGAGGCTGGAGGAGATGATGTGGGAGAAGGAGGAGAAGATACGGGAGCTGGAAGAGAAGATGCACGAGCAGGAGAAGATACGGGAGCAGGAAGAGAAGAGGCAGGAGGAGGAGAAGATACGCGAGCAGGAGAAGAGGCAGGAGCAGGAGGCGAAGATGTGGAGGCAGGAGGAGAAGATACGGGAGCAGGAAGAGAAGATACGGGAGCAGGAGAAAAAGATGTGGAGGCAGGAGGAGAAGATTCACGAGCAGGAGAAGATACGGGAGGAGGAGAAGAGGCAGGAGCAGGAGGAGATGTGGAGGCAGGAGGAGAAGATAAGGGAGCAGGAGGAGATATGGAGGCAAAAGGAGAAGATGCACGAGCAGGAGAAGATACGGAAGCAGGAGGAGAAGGTGTGGAGGCAGGAGGAGAAGATGCACGACCAGGAGGAGAAGATACGGGAGCAGGAGGAGAAGATGTGGAGGCAGGAGGAGAAGATAAGGGAGCAGGAGGAGAAGATACGGGAGCAGGAGGAGAAGATACGAGAGCAGGAGGAGATGATGCAGGAACAGGAAGAGAAGATGGGGGAGCAGGAAGAGAAGATGCAAGAACAGGAGAAGATGCGGAGGCAGGAGGAGAAGATAAGGGAGCAGGAGGAGAAGATACGGGAGCAGAAGGAGAAGATACGAGAGCAGGAGGAGAAGATATGGGAGCAGGAGGAGAAGATACGAGAGCAGGAGGAGATGATGCAGGAACAGGAAGAGAAGATGTGGGAGCAGGAGGAGAAGATGTGTGAGCAGGAAGAGAAGATGCAAGAACAGGAGGAGAAGATGCGGAGGCAGGAGGAGAAGATGTGGGAGCAGGAAGTGAGGCTGCGGCAGCAGGAGGAGAAGATGCAGGAACACCAGGTGAGGCTGCAGGAGCTGGAGGAGAGGCTGGGGTGCCTTCTCACTCTCTTTCCTGGCCCCTTAGGAGCACCTGGAAGCTGCCATCTAATGAGCACATGACAAGAAGGCAAAGACAATAAACATGTAAAAGCCGGCAGCAAGGCCTGGAGAAGAGTAAGCCGCCATGTGACTGTTTAGAATATAGTCTGAGCACAAACCTGAAAAAAAAATTTTATTTATTTTAAATTGTGGCAAAATACTGGCCAGGCATGGTAGCTCACGCCTGTAATCCTAGCAATTTGGGAGGCCGAGGTAAATGGATGACCTGAGGTCAAGAGTTCAAGACCAGCCTGGCCAATACAAAAATTAGCCGGGCATGGTGGCGCATGCCTGTAATCCCAGCTACTTGGGAGGCTGAGGCAGGAGAATCGCTTGAACCTGGGAGGCAGAGGTTGCAGTGAGCTGAGATCGTGCCACTGCACTCAAGCCTGGGTGACAGAGCGAAACTCCGTCTCAAAAAAAAAAGTTTCTTCCTTACATGTATGTTTCTATTAGTTTTCTTCTTGGTCTTTCTCATTTAGTCTTGTGTTGTCTTTTGACATTCATAGTAAACTTTTATCTGCCTCCAGAGAGTATTGACTTTGAGTTTATGGCACACAATTGGAGTAAGGGCAGATCGCCTTCATCTACTTTGGGACTAAGCTGGTTCAAAGCAGGTTTTAGGTTTTCTGATGGCTGGTCTATGTTTTATTCATTTGGACTCCCAGGGGTGGCCCTTCCAGGGTCCCCACCAAGGTCCCATCTCCTTCCTGGGACCCAAATTCTCATTAGGTCATTTCAGCCCTGTGAGAGTGCCAAACATTCAGCTAGGCTCTCCAGCCTCTTAACTACCACTTCATACTCAGTTTCTTAGCCTCTTAGCCCTCTACTGTTGACCAATCACCAAATGTGGGAAAGCACTACAGACTGTCAGGATCACCTCCTAGGCCTGGTCACTCAAGTCCTGACTGAGGTCTCCAATTACCTTCCAACAATTGTTTTTGATTGGGGGCGGGGCACATTTTTATCCAGTTTTTCTAACTGCTCTTGTGGGGAGGCGAATCTGTAACAAGCTCCTCTGCCTTTACTGAAAGTTGAAAACCTTCATCTGTCCTTTTTTTGTTGTTGTTGAGATGGAGTCTTGCGCTGTTGCCCAGGCTCTAGTGCAATGGCACGATCTCTGCTCACTGTAACCTCTGCCTCCTGGGTTCAAGCAATTCTCCTGCCTCAGCTTCCCGCGTAGCGTGTGCCACCATGCCTGGCTAATTTTTTTTTATACCTTTAATAGAGGCAGGATGTCACCATGTTTTCCAGGCTGGTCTCGAGCTCCTGACTCAGGTGATCTACCTGCCTCAGCCTCCCAAAGTGCTGGGATTACAAGTATGAGCCACTGCATCCGGCCCATCTGTCTTTTAAAACATGTTTTTAATTGGAGGTATAATTTCTATTAGTGAAATGCACAGGTCTGGTTTACATTTTGATGAGTTTTAACTCATTTAACATTACTATGGAACCCACCTCCTTTGAAGATACAGAGTATTTCTATCATCCAGAAAGTTCTCCTGTGCTTTCATGCTGTCCCGCACTCCCCCAGCAGCTGATGAACATGCTGAGGACATTGGTACTGGATTCTGGCCGCCCCAAAAGAGCCGCTTTGACCAGGCTTACCCAGCACTAAATCCCTGCCTGCTCTCTCAAAATTTCCATCTTTAAACTGGTTGTACCTATAACCCTCCCTCATCAAGTCAATAGATAAACAAACCCTGAAAAATAAACAACTCTTCCTGGCCCAGCAGCCCACAGCCTAATATTTACTGTATTCCCAG